GATGCATACATTTAATATGAAAAAATAACTCTCTATGAAGAAAAATGAGGCAGGGTAACCAGAGTAGCGGGAGTGCTATTTGGGCAGAAGTCCTCTCTGAGGAGGTCAGATTTCAGTAGAAAGTTTAAGTTGTGGCATGATCTCCAAAGATATTTGAGGAAGAAAAAGACCAGGTGAAAAAGCTTCTAGGACCATCTGTTATTCTGCATACCAGTTCCTTGTTTCCTTCACAGCACATCACAGTTCCTGGAAGTCTTACATATTTATATTTACTTTTATCTGTTCTCCTCGCAAATATAAGCTCCAAGTAATGGCAAGGATCTCTTATATGTCGATGTCAGTGTCCCTGGCCCTTAGAACAGTGCCTAACCATACAAAGCTGATGTTCACTCTATCTGCTGAATGAATAAATAATTGTTGCGCTCACTAATGATAACAACTCCTAACTTTATTACCTGGCTTTCTATTGGAATCCTGACAGCTCCATGAGGTAGCTAAGGATAATAATCTACAGATTTAAAAAAATGAAGCGAAGAGTGTGAGAATAGTCATCAGGTGGGCTTCTAACAGGAAAAGGTCTCAGGGCCTACGGCAAAATTCGGAGGGGGGGTTACGGAAAGGACAGGGTGGATTAGGCCATGGTGACTTGGAGAGAGGAGGCACGACTGGCCATTTTTCCTGAGTCTGGAAAAAGCAGCCTAGTACAAGAAGCTCCTTCGAGCGACCTCCTTAAAATACACTTACCTGGTCTACGTCGTCCGCCATGTTTCAAACCCTGCGCCCTTTCCCGCCTCTCGCGAGAACACAAGAGCAACGTCAATCTCCGGAAACGTGAGGATACAATACACCGGAAATAGAGAGAAACCTGTTGTGCTCTTTCCTGCTTCCCGCAGTTTTTTAGTGGCCACGGGTATGGGGTGGAGCTTCCTTTAGGGGCGTGACTAGGCCTCCAACGAAGGGGCGTGGCCAAGCGCACCGCCTCGGGGCGGGGCCGGCGTTCTAGCGCATCGCGGCCGGGTGCGTCACTCGCGAAGTGGAATTTGCCCAGACAAGCAACATGGCTCGGAAACGCGCGGCCGGCGGGGAGCCGCGGGGACGCGAACTGCGCAGCCAGAAATCCAAGGCCAAGAGCAAGGCCCGGCGTGAGGAGGAGGAGGAGGGTGAGAGCGAGGCCCAGCGGGCTTCGCGGGAGCCCCTCACCTTATGTTCTGTGTTGTCACCTAGATGCCTTTGAAGATGAGAAACCCCCAAAGAAGAGCCTTCTCTCCAAAGTTTCACAAGGAAAGAGGAAAAGAGGCTGCAGTCATCCTGGGGGTTCAGCAGATGGTCCAGCAAAAAAGAAAGTGGCCAAGGTGACTGTTAAATCTGAAAACCTCAAGGTTATAAAGGATGAAGCCCTCAGCGATGGGGATGACCTCAGGTGAGATGTCTGCAAAGCTTTGTCTCGGGTCTTCTTCATCTTCCTTCCTGTGGTCTTTACACAGGGACTTTCCAAGTGACCTCAAGAAGGCACACCATCTGAAGAGAGGGGCTACCATGAATGAAGACAGCAATGAAGAAGAGGAAGAAAGTGAAAATGATTGGGAAGAGGTTGAAGGTGAAACATCTTTCTTTGTTTTCAGAACTGTTTATTACTGATTTTTAAAAATGCTTGTTGATAGAACTTAGTGAGCCTGTGCTGGGTGACGTGAGAGAAAGTACAGCCTTCTCTCGATCTCTTCTGCCTGTGAAGCCAGTGGAGATAGAGATTGAAACGCCAGAGCAGGCGAAGACAAGAGAAAGAAGGTAAGCTTAGGCCCTTGCTTCTAGGCTCCTGTTTCATTCCCAGATTTTTCACTATTTGTTGCAGTGAAAAGATAAAACTGGAGTTTGAGACATATCTTCGGAGGGCGATGAAACGTTTCAATAAAGGGGTCCATGAGGACACACACAAGGTAAGGGCAAGGAATGATGGGGAAGGACTTTTCATGCTGCCCCTTCCTCCTTTCCTCTTCACAGGTTCACCTTCTCTGCCTGCTAGCAAATGGCTTCTATCGAAATAACATCTGCAGCCAGCCAGATCTGCATGCTATTGGCCTGTCCATCATCCCAGCCCGCTTTACCAGAGTGCTGCCTCGAGATGTGGACACCTACTACCTCTCAAACCTGGTGAAGTGGTAAGGCCCTCCGCTTGTCCTGCAGAGCTGGGTCTGACACAAGGAATGCCTGCTTTCTCCCCAGGTTCATTGGAACATTTACAGTTAATGCAGAACTTTCAGCCAGTGAACAAGATAACCTGCAGACTACATTGGAAAGGAGATTTGCTATTTACTCTGCTCGAGATGATGAGGAATTGGTCCATGTAAGTGATCCTCCCGGATCACTGTTTTTTATTAGGATAACTATGTTCTTCCTTTTCATCATAGATATTCTTACTGATTCTCCGGGCTCTGCAGCTCTTGACCCGGCTGGTATTGTCTCTACAGCCAATTCCTCTGAAGTCAGCAACAGCAAAGGTGAGGTGCGCAGGGCTGCCAGAGAAGAGGAGAAAAAAAAGCAAAATTTCTTATTCTGTTTAAGGGAAAGAAACCTTCCAAGGAAAGATTGACTGCGGATCCAGGAGGCTCCTCAGAAACTTCCAGCCAAGTTCTAGAAAACCACACCAAACCAAAGACCAGCAAAGGAACCAAACAAGAGGAAACCTTTGCTAAGGGCACCTGCAGGCCAAGTGCCAAAGGGAAGAGGAACAAGGGAGGCAGAAAGAAACGGAGCAAGCCCTCCTCCAGCGAGGAAGATGAGGGCCCAGGAGACAAGCAGGAGAAGGCAACCCAGCGACGTCCGCATGGCCGGGAGCGGCGGGTGGCCTCCAGGGTGTCTTATAAAGAGGAGAGTGGGAGTGATGAGGCTGGCAGCGGCTCTGATTTTGAGCTCTCCAGTGGAGAAGCCTCTGATCCCTCTGATGAGGATTCCGAACCTGGCCCTCCAAAGCAGAGGAAAGCCCCCGCTCCTCAGAGGACAAAGGCTGGGTCCAAGAGTGCCTCCAGGACCCATCGTGGGAGCCATCGTAAGGACCCAAGCTTGCCAGCGGCATCCTCAAGCTCTTCAAGCAGTAAAAGAGGCAAGAAAATGTGCAGCGATGGTGAGAAGGCAGAAAAAAGAAGCATAGCTGGTATAGACCAGTGGCTAGAGGTGTTCTGTGAGCAGGAGGAAAAGTGGGTATGTGTAGACTGTGTGCACGGTGTGGTGGGCCAGCCTCTGACCTGTTACAAGTACGCCACCAAGCCCATGACCTATGTGGTGGGCATTGACAGTGACGGCTGGGTCCGAGATGTCACACAGAGGTACGACCCAGTCTGGATGACAGTGACCCGCAAGTGCCGGGTTGATGCTGAGTGGTGGGCCGAGACCTTGAGACCATACCAGAGCCCATTTATGGACAGGGAGAAGAAAGAAGACTTGGAGGTAAGGCCTTGGCTGCCAGGGGCTCCAAGACACATGCTCAACCTTGTCTGTCTGGCCTTTGCAGTTTCAGGCTAAACACATGGACCAGCCTTTGCCCACTGCCATTGGCTTATATAAGAACCACCCTCTGTATGCCCTGAAGCGGCATCTCCTGAAATATGAGGCCATCTATCCCGAGACAGCTGCCATCCTTGGGTATTGTCGTGGAGAAGCGGTCTACTCCAGGTGCGTGAGGCAGCCTGGTTGGCCTCAGGGGCAGTTACCTTTGTGTCCTGTGTTGGTTCCACAGGGATTGTGTGCACACTCTGCATTCCAGGGACACGTGGCTGAAGAAAGCAAGAGTGGTGAGGCTTGGAGAAGTACCCTACAAGGTAACTGGAGCTGGGGGGTCCCTGTGGGGAGTGTTGTAAACGGTGGCCGTGTCCTCTGGTGCAGATGGTGAAAGGCTTTTCTAACCGTGCTCGGAAAGCCCGACTTGCTGAGCCCCAGCTGCGGGAAGAAAATGACCTGGGCCTGTTTGGCTACTGGCAGACAGAGGAGTATCAGCCCCCAGTGGCCGTGGACGGGAAGGTAAGGGCAGCATCAGAAGGGCTCAGGACCAGTGGCCAAATGCTGACTTGCTCACCCGACACAGGTGCCCCGGAACGAGTTTGGGAATGTGTACCTCTTCCTGCCCAGCATGATGCCTATTGGCTGTGTCCAGCTGAACCTGCCCAATCTACACCGCGTGGCCCGCAAGCTGGACATCGACTGTGTCCAGGCCATCACTGGCTTTGATTTCCATGGCGGCTACTCCCATCCCGTGTGCGTGAGGGGCCTTCGATGGAGGCTAAACATCGAGGGTTGACATCGCGTTGTGTCCCCACAGGACTGATGGATACATCGTCTGCGAGGAATTCAAAGACGTGCTCCTGACTGCCTGGGAAAATGAGCAGGCAGTCATTGAAAGGAAGGAGAAGGAGGTAAGCGCATATGCAGGACTGAGGGACAGCAGACACTTTTCTCCCACTTCATTTTTGCCTGCAGAAAAAGGAGAAGCGGGCTCTAGGGAACTGGAAGTTGCTGGCCAAAGGTCTGCTCATCAGGGAGAGGCTGAAGCGTCGCTACGGGCCCAAGGTCAGTGCAGGTTCTTTGCAGAGAAGACAAGCCCTGTGTCCTCCCACCACTGCCACCTGTCCAGAGTGAGGCAGCAGCTCCCCACACAGATGCAGGAGGTGGACTCTCTTCTGATGAAGAGGAGGGGACCAGCTCTCAAGCAGAAGCGGCCAGGATACTGGCTGCCTCCTGGCCTCAAAACCGAGAAGATGAAGAAAAGCAGAAGCTGAAGGGTGGGCCCAAGAAGACCAAAAGGGAAAAGAAAGCAGCAGCTTCCCACCTGTTCCCATTTGAGCAGCTGTGAGCTGAGCGCCCACTAGAGGGGCACCCACCAGTTGCTGCTGCCCCACTACAGGCCCCACACCTGCCCTGGGCATGCCCAGCCCCTGGTGGTGGGGGCTTCTCTGCTGAGAAGGCAAACTGAGGCAGCATGCACGGAGGCGGGGTCAGGGGAGACGAGGCCAAGCTGAGGAGGTGCTGCAGGTCCCGTCTGGCTCCAGCCCTTGTCAGATTCACCCAGGGTGAAGCCTTCAAAGCTTTTTGCTACCAAAGCCCACTCACCCTTTGAGCTACAGAACACTTTGCTAGGAGATACTCTTCTGCCTCCTAGACCTGTTCTTTCCATCTTTAGAAACATCAGTTTTTGTATGGAAGCCACCGGGAGATTTCTGGATGGTGGTGCATCCGTGAATGCGCTGATCGTTTCTTCCAGTTAGAGTCTTCATCTGTCCGACAAGTTCACTCGCCTCGGTTGCGGACCTAGGACCATTTCTCTGCAGGCCACTTACCTTCCCCTGAGTCAGGCTTACTAATGCTGCCCTCACTGCCTCTTTGCAGTAGGGGAGAGAGCAGAGAAGTACAGGTCATCTGCTGGGATCTAGTTTTCCAAGTAACATTTTGTGGTGACAGAAGCCTAAAAAAAGCTAAAATCAGGAAAGAAAAGGAAAAATACGAATTGAAAATTAAGGAAATGTTAGTAAAATAGATGAGTGTTAAACTAGATTGTATTCATTACTAGATAAAATGTATAAAGCTCTCTGTACTAAGGAGAAATGACTTTTATAACATTTTGAGAAAATAATAAAGCATTTATCTAAAGATTTGGCTCTATATTTTCTTTCAGATTTTTT